CAGGGCTGCGCAAAACCTCATTTAAATGAAGGAGAAATGACCATTCTGTGGTTTAACAGAGACTTCCTGAAGCTGCAGGTGCTGGGAGAAAGACGAGGCCAGGCCACCTGGGATAGAGTGGTGCGAGATTCCACCGCCAGGGAGAAAGGAACTTGTCCTTCAGACCTAGAGCTGGAGCTATGCATTTGGCCTCCCGCCGGTCGCGCTTGGGGACAGGAGGGCGCCGGATCTATGCGCCCCTTAGCAGCAGATCGGGATCCTTTTGCCTCCTGCCCCTTCTGTCACTGCTTGGAGAGGGATGAGTTCTGGTGGCTGGGCCTGGCTGTAGGAGACAGGATTTGGACCGTGCCCCTCTCGCATCACCGAAATCACCCCCACTATTCCAAGAGTGGTTGGCTATTAAACGTGAAGATTTCCTGAGAGAAGGATTGAGGACCTGGCCAGGAATGGGACACAAGTTCCGCCTTGTGTCTTCCTGACAGGAGCCCTGCACCGCGCTGGACGCTCACCTTGACACTCCCAGCCAGCTGGGGTACTGATCCCACCCTTCCCCGGCCGCTGCCCCGGGAGTGGGGAGGTAGAGAGAGCCACACCCGAAACACCTTTCCACGATAAACTTTTATTCTCTATCTTATTATTAATGGTGGCGGAAATAAAACTAAAACCAAAACGAAAACGAGTACTAGTACTAACACACTAATCAATTTGAGATGACTTCCCCCTCATTCCCAAAGCTAGAGGAGGAAGGGGGCTGAAAGGGGCTCAGAGCAGTGGAAGGTCCCAGGCCCAGCTGGGGTTGGGACGTGTGTGTGTGTGTGTGTGTGTGTGTGTGTGTGTGTGTGTGTGTAGAGGGGTGGGTTCCGGGGGGGTGGTGGAAGAGGGCCGAGGGGGGAGGATAGAAGGAGGGGGTAGAGTTTCAGGGCGGGGAGGGGGGCGCTGGGGCGCAGTGACGGGAACCAATGAGCTGCCAACTCGCGCGTCTCCGGCGTGACTGCCGAGATTGACGTGGAGGACACGTCAAATTGATTCCCGCACGCTGCAGCCTCCCGGTCAGACGAATTTCTCCCAATCGGATGAAGTTCACCCTGGGCCTGGGGTCGCGGGCGTGGAGAGTGTCCTGGGAGGGGGCAGCAGCGGCGGCGGCAGGCCCTGGAGCGGGCGGCAGCGCGCTCCGCTGCCGCGCACAGCGCGTCTCCAGCCCGCGGCTGGGCCGCCGCGGCTCTCGGCTCTCGGGCGCCCTCCCTCTATGCCTCTCACGCGGCGGCGGCGGCGCCCAAGCTCTCCCGGACTGCGCCGGGCCCAGCCCCGGCCACCCCGGCCACCCCGGCGCCAGGCAGCTGGCCGGCCCGCTCGCTATGGGTAAGGGGCGGGCGACAGGCAGGGCTCGGGAGCTCCGGCTCACTCTTGTCTGGCGCATCCGCAGAGCAGACGTATGGCGAGGTGAACCAGCTGGGCGGTGTGTTCGTCAACGGCCGCCCCCTGCCCAACGCCATCCGCTTGCGCATTGTGGAGCTGGCGCAGCTGGGCATCCGACCCTGTGACATCAGTCGGCAGCTCCGCGTATCCCACGGCTGCGTGAGCAAGATCCTGGCGCGCTACAACGAGACCGGCTCCATTCTGCCCGGGGCCATCGGGGGGAGCAAGCCCCGCGTCACCACTCCCAACGTGGTCAAGCACATCCGGGACTACAAGCAAGGAGACCCTGGCATCTTTGCCTGGGAGATCCGCGACCGGCTGCTGGCCGACGGCGTCTGTGACAAGTACAATGTGCCTTCGGTGAGCTCCATCAGCCGCATCCTGCGCAACAAGATCGGCAGCCTGGCGCAGCCCGGACCGTACGAGGCAAGTAAGCAGCCGCCGTCGCAGCCTACGCTGCCCTACAACCACATCTACCAGTACCCCTACCCCAGTCCCGTGTCGCCCACGGGCGCCAAGATGGGCAGCCACCCCGGGGTCCCGGGCACGGCGGGCCACGTCAGCATCCCGCGCTCATGGCCCTCGGCACACTCGGTCAGCAACATCCTGGGCATCCGGACGTTTATGGAGCAAACAGGTCAGTTGTGGCGGCCTCCGTAGCCTTCTATTGCACCTTTTAATCCGTCCTCTCTCTCCTGCAGGGGCCCTGGCTGGGAGCGAAGGCACCGCTTACTCTCCCAAGATGGAAGACTGGGCCGGCGTGAACCGCACGGCCTTCCCCGCCACCCCCGCAGTGAATGGGCTAGAGAAACCTGCCTTAGAGGCAGACATTAAATACACTCAGGTAACCAGGAGGCACGTGAGGCCGTGACCTTACTGCTGCTGACGGTCCCTCTCTATCCCCACAGTCGGCCTCCACCCTCTCTGCCGTGGGCGGCTTTCTCCCCGCCTGCGCCTACCCGGCCTCCAACCAGCACGGCGTGTACAGCGCCCCGGGCGGCGGCTACCTCGCCCCGGGCCCGCCGTGGCCGCCTGCGCAAGGTCCTCCTCTGGCGCCCCCCGGGGCCGGCGTAGCTGTGCATGGCGGGGAACTCGCGGCAGCAATGACCTTCAAGCATCCCAGCCGAGAAGGTGAGGAGCGCAGGGAGTGGGGCGGGTGGATGGTGATCCGACGCCTCTGTGCTTCCTCCCGCAGTGGCTGACAGGAAGCCTCCCAGCTCCGGCAGCAAGGCCCCGGACGCCCTCAGTAGCTTACACGGACTGCCCATCCCGGCCTCGACCTCCTAGGGGCAGCTCTCCCCGGACCCGAGCCCGGAGGGAACGGCAGGCGGACCCGGGCGCACAGGTCTGCGCGGCGGCCCCGGCAATCGGCACGGGCAGGATCGGAGGACTCGCGGAGGAGGAAGCCAGTGCCGGCCCGCGGGGTGCACGCCCAGCCAGCCCCCAGGCCCAGCCCTGCCTCTGGCCGGACCCACCACACTTCCTTTATTGGTCTGGGTTTTTAGGCTTCTCTGAACTTGGGTTTTAGACTGCCGTACCCTCCTCACAATCCTTGCTCTGACGTGGCCTCCTTCGCTCTGCCAGCTTCAAATTTCTTTTTTGTCACTCCCTTGTCCGTCTCCGTCTCGCCTCTCTCCCTGTTTCCTTCCCCCCTCTTTCTTTCTCACTCTCCCTCCCTTCCCTTTCTCTTTCCCTTCCTCCCTACCTTCCACCCCGGCTTTCCCCGACCTTCCAGGGCTCCCTCTGCCCTTCCACTCTCTTTTCCTTGCTCCGACCTCTGCTCCAGTCCCGCTTCTTCCCCCGTCTCCTCTTTCTAGTCCTCTATATGCTATCAGCCCTTTTTCCTGGTCCATCCCTGTCGTTCCTTCTCTCTCTGTCTCTGGTTCTACTGTCAAGGGCCCTAGTTCCCTTTGTTTTACTGCTTCCCCAACCCTCCCTCAGTCCCTGAGAGCCCTAGAGCCATCTCGGTGACAGTCCCTTCTCTGGCACCTGGGACTTTGTAGCCTTCACTCCTCTGAGCCCACCAGCCCTAATGGAGGGGGGCTCAAACCTAGGAAGTGGACAGAAAAGCCACAGCCTTTATTTTGTATTTTTTTTGTAATAACAAACCCTAAAAAACCCTCCATGAACTGTCCTCTCCCGTCGATCCCCGCAGCATATTGTCTGGAAATCTGTTTTCTTTCTCAGAGCCCAGTGGCCGCCGGGCTTCTCTTCCCTTCTGAGATGATGTCACCCCAAAGAAGACTGGGGTAGGAGTAGGGAGCACAGGGGTTGTTGGTGTTTTCAGTGCTTAGAAAACTGGGTTGTCCTGCAGGTGTCTCCTCCCACCCCTCCACTCGCAACACTTGCTAGGGAATCCGACCAGTGGTAAACACATCAGCACTTTTTGGTGTTCAGGGGTCAGCACATTTGTTAATTTAAACCACAGACTGCTTCCAGGTACAAAGGTTCATTTGGACTTCTGGTTTGCAAGGGATGAGGGTTAAAAAAAACAAAACAAAACAAACAACAACAACAACAAAAACAACCCAGAAAGTATCTTCTAGAGCCAGCCGCAAGAGCTGTGAGCTGCTTCCAAGTTAGGCGAGCTGGTGGTGGTACCCTGGACATAATGCAATTCTGTAGTCAGAGCAATATCCCTGGCGAGAGCCTGACATCGCCTGTTAAAGGTGGCTGCCTCTGAATAAAGGAAAGCGTCTGAAAGGTGTGTGGTGAGGTGAGCAAGTCTGTTTCTGAGCGCAGAGTGTTGAGTTCTTACTCCGTAGCTACCCTCTCCCCTGAGTTCCTAGGATGAACACTATCAAGGGAAATTATGCAGAAACCACCTTGAAATGCAGTTAATTCTGAAAAGAGTAAAATGGGCAAAAGGCAATGAGCCAGAATGGAGGATTTCTTCAGAACATTTCTAGTATTCTAAAAGCTAAAGAAGACAATCCCAGGCTACCAAGTAATCTAGGGGGTTTGCACTACAAAGGGGCTTCCGGCTAATTGTTTTTTTTTCCTGCCTCTGTTTGACCTTCTAAAACTGATGGAAGAGATTTTTGAATTGAAGTTGCTGTTTGTGAGTGGAGCTGCCTGCTTGGTGTGTGCACTGGTCCCACCTAGGGGACTAGTGGTAAACAGTTTTTGTTTCAACTCTTTTTGATAGTATCTGTTGAAGGTATCAATTATAAAAAAGTACTTACTTTTTTCCTAGAGAGACTCTTCTTCTCAGATTCAAAGTCTCTTGTCTTTTTTTTTTTTTTTTTTTAAAGTTTCACTTTGTAGACAGTGTTAGTGATGGCTAGGGATTTGATTTATTTTCTTTAGACCACATAGCAAGGTATGAATTAGAGGGCTTGTGCTTGGAAACTGGGTGACACTATCTCATCAGAGAGGCAGGATTGAGACTTGGACTTTGAGACTGAAGTCCTCAGCCTTCCATGGCAGCATATCCTGTAGAAGAGCTTGTCATACTGATAATAGGAAAAAAGTATGACAGAGAAGCATGTTCCCAAGTCCCCCATCCTCTCAGCCTGTCTCCTTGTGCTTAGATGAGCATTGCATGCTCAGTGGTGACATCCTGGACAGAATTTTCATGCACCCATTTGTGCTGCCTGGAGAAGGACTGGCTTGCTCAGGCCAGGAGGAAGACATCACATCCCTTTCTGAAGGAATGAGAAGAATCTATATGACAACTTCTACCTTTGAGTTGTCACCATCCCCATTTCCCTGCTATGGCCCACTTCTGTGTTTGAGCTGATCAGGGTTATGGGGGAGAAGAGCTGGGAAATGCGCCCCAGGGTGGATGCAAAGCACCTGTGTTTTAAGTGCCACCTGCAAAGGGAGGCATTTTTCAAATCTGCCTCTTGTTCCCTGTATCCTGTGGCTGGAGGCGGGTCTTTGAGTTCCCTGGCTCTGGGGCGAGCATTCACTGAGGATAGGCAGCCTTCGTCCCAGAGCCAGCAGGCTCTGACATTTCATGTGGGGTGTGGAGGGACATACCCCCTCTCTCGCGGCTGGGGGTCACGGAACATCTTAGTGAACTTGGCTTAAATCTCTGCTCCACTGTATGTGTCAGGGGACTGGGACCTCTTGGAACCTGTCTGTGAAATGTAGCCTTCAATGCAGTAACGCGCACGGTGACCTGGCCTGTAGGAAGACTGCCACTGGTGTGGCCTCACCTCTCTGGAGACAATTTTGCTTATCTGTTAACAAAAGTTAGAGGAATCACTTGTAAGGTTGGTGGGAGACCCAGAATTTAAATATTTTCCAAAAGATCCCATTGGAATATTGCACTTTTGCTCTTTGTTCGTATGGATCTGTGGAGGAACTGAGAGCTCATAATAAAATTATGCAGCACCACGTCAGGTAGAATAATTTGAGAAACAATCACTCCCTAAACGCAGTTTGTCTTTGCCTTTCATTTTTTTAATTTAAGAATAAGTTTTTTTTAGAAAAATATAGAGATGTAACCCAAAGAAAATAAAGACATAATCAGATAGCCCTCTGATTTTTTGAAAGAATAGAAATAATATATGCGTATCACTAAAAAACTCAAGCAGTACAGAAACATTAAAATGAAAAGTGGAAGTTCTTCCTGCTCTCATTTTTGTTCTTAAAGGTGAATGCTGTTATAGTCTTTTGTGAATCTTTCCAGGAAAAACATGCATGCGGGAAAATATGTTTCTGTCTATGTGTTATTTGAAAGTGCACACTAATGAGTTGTGCTGTGCACACACAGACATGAGCTGAAGATCTGCTCTTTGCGTACCACCAGCTTCAGCTCCAATGTACCCACTTTATTCTCGTGAATGGATGTCTATTACCGAGGATTTATTAAAAACAGGGTATTTGTAAAGAGGGCCAGCTTCGTGCTTTAAATGAATAAAGACAGGATTTTGTTGTGTTCATTATTGGAGGAAGTACTTGCAATGGATTGTAATAACTTCCCTGCCAAAGGTAGCTGTTTTTTGGCAAGAAGTAAGGAAAACAAACCAAAGGAAAGGAGGATTGAGGGGCAAGAGGCATGAAGTTTTGCCCTTCTTGAATATGCCCCGAGTTGTTCTACAGATCACTGAAGGGCATTTGAAGGTGTGAGGGGAAGGCTTCCTCTCCTTTGGAGGGAGTCAGTCTCTCTGGGCCAGGAAAGAGACATGGAGGCAGAGGGGTGCGGGAAAACCTTGTGTGAAGAAATACTGGCTACAAATAAAGTTTAGATTTTCAATACTGGCACAAGCATTTTTTTAAACCTATCCC